CTTAAAATAGGTGCAACTTGTACATAAATCATTCTCCAAAACAGTGATTTTGGAAAGGCCTCATGTGGTCCTTTTCTCTTTCCTGGTTCCTTCTCTGCTCACCTGCCAACAGTGCTCCATGGTCCCCCAGGTTGGAGCACGTGGAGGGATGAAGCAAAGGGAAAAAAGAAATGTCATTCACATGGATCCAGAAGTAAGCTGGCTCATACTGGTGCCTAGAAACACCTCCCCACACACCTTCCCACCAAGGAGCAGTTTGCCAGCCCATCTGTTTTGCCCTCTGTGTTTCCCTGGGCAGGAGTTATCCCCCAGCCATTGCATCCCCCAAACTCCAGAGGTTCAGTTGAGCTGAACTTCACCGAGCCTGAGGCAAGAAGACAAGCTCCCCCTACCCAAGCCCTTGACAAGGCAGGAGGAGGGGCTCACAGCACACGGCTGCCTACAGAAGTCTTCCTCTCAAAGCTCCTTAACCTTCCTCCTTCTCGCCATGTGTAACTGCTCACTGCTTCATCACAGATGTTTAAATCAGCACCGTCTGTATTTTGGTCTGGCAGCTCACTTGGGAATGCAGCATCCTTGGAAATGTGGTGTCGGGTGGATGCACCAATGTCCATCTCCTGCTACAAATGGCAACTGAACTTGTGGCCATCTGGGCTTTTTAGTCTGTTGTTGTTGGTTTTACCTCTGTTTTATACTACCCAGCATCCACCAACAATCACAGGCTAATTTTTCCTACATGATGGCTACTTCCCCAACTCCAGGTGGTTGTAGTAAAGAGGACTCCAGCGACATACGGCCTAGTTCAAGGGGTGGACAGGTCAGCCTTGCAGATATTCAAGGGAGAGCCACCTGGGCAGAGGGAAAGTTATGGACTAAACTGTGTCCTCACAAAATTTGTATGTTGAAGCTCTAACCCCTAGTGTGACTGCATTTGGAGGCAGAACCTATAAGGAGGTAATAAAGGTTAAGTGAGGTCATAGGGTGGGCTCTGATCCAATAGAACTGTGTCCTTATAGGAACAGGAAGAAGCGCTAGGGATATCTCCCCTCCCCCGCTCCCTCTGTCTCCCTCTCTCCCTCCCCTCTCCCCTCTCCCATGAGAGGACACAGCCAGAAGGAGACCGTCTGCAAGCCAAGGAGAGAAGCCTCACCAGCCATGGAATCTATAGGCACCTTGATGTTGGACTTCCAGCCTCCAGAGCTGTGAGAAATGCGTTTCTGTTGTTTAAGTTGCCTAGGCAGCTTCCTGATGTTGGCCTTTTCATAGATGGAAGCCAACCGTCGGGAGCACACACACCACATTACAAGGATCCCAGCCAGGCCCAGGAGGGGAAGCAAGGACACCCTAGAGGCAGAGAGAACTGGCAGGTAGCACCGTGGGGGATGAGAGCGGGTTGGAATTTTTGAGATGAAGTCTTGCTCTACCATCCAGGCTGGAGTGAAGTGGCATGATCTCAGCTCACTGGAATGTCCACCTCCTAGGTTCAAGTGATTCTCCTGCCTCAGCCTCCCAAGTGGCTGGGATTACAGGTACATGCCACCATGCCCAGCTAATTTTTGTGTCTGACAGATCCTTTGCTTTGTCTCAATATAGGATTTTTCATGGGCCGATCTGCTGAATTCAGCCTAGGAGCTGAGACCAACATCTGAGTCTCTTCAGCACACAAGTTTGAAAGAAGTCCTAGCAACTTCAAGCTCAGAACTACGGGTGGCAGCAGCTCCCTCTTGACGTCGAAGCCTCCCATTCCAGAGAGAGTCAAGGCCTGGATCAAACAAAGCCCACAAGCACCGATGACTGAGCTGCTGACTACCCCCAGCATCTCCAACTCAACCTCCTCTTTCTGCCTCTACCCAAATTTTAAAACTTTCAAACATGGGTTTAAAAATGGTAATGAGTAAAGTTGCATCCAAGTGTATCAAATAAAACTAAATATCCATAAATGCTGTAATAATTCCTGCTTTGATGCTGAACTAAAGAATTTTCTGCCAGGCGTGGTGGCTAACACCTGTAATCCCAGCACTTTGGGAGGCCAAGGCAGGTGGATCACGAGGTCAGGAGTTCAAGACCTGCCTGGCCAACGTGGTGAAACCCCATCTCTACTAAAAATACAAAAATTAGCTGGGCATGGTGGCAGGCATCTGTAGTCCCAGCTACTCAGGAGGCTGAGGCAGGAGAATCACTTGAACCCGGGAGACAGAGGTTGTAGTGAGCCAAGATGGCACCACTGCACTCCATCCTGGGCAACAAGCGAGATTCCATCTCAAAAGAAAAAAAAAAAAGAATTTTCTGTTTATATTACATATAGTCTCACTTCATATTTCATTTCTCTCACCTCTGATACCTGGAGTCCTTTGCTAGTACTGAAATTGAGTAAAGTCATTCTCATGAGTTTTAGTAAACTCAAAACTCAAAACTCATGAAGTTGGCAAAACTCAAAGAATGCTTTGGTCTAGTTTGACATTGGCCAGTATGTTTTTCATATCCAGTCATTCCTTTTTTCCTGGCTGACATCCTCACTTCCTGCCTGTGGAGGAAAAGTTAAATATTAAATTTGAACTCAATTGAATGTGGACACAAACAATGGTCACCAAGTCCGGGAACAGGTTGTGTGAGTCCCTTGAGGCATTTATCCTGCCCTGTTTCGGAGAAATCTCTATTTCAAACTATTCCTATGTGTTACTTACTGAAAAACAACAGACAATCGCAAAAACAAGTTGACCTTTTTGTGTTCCTTGAGCCCAGTCACAAAGGGCCCTCATGACTGGGCCTCATGCCAAACAACTTGTTACAAAAAGAGCTAGGGTCCCAGACCGCACCAAAGACCCATGAGACCTCTCCTCGTCTGTGCACAGACTGGTGGCCGACTCTGGAGCCCAGGCTGTTGCTTCCTGGTCTGGTGATGAATCCTCCATAGTCTGGTGAGTGTAAATATATATATACATATATATCTAATGATTTTTTTTTTTTTTTTTTTTGATGCAGGGGTCTCACTTTGTTGCCCAGGCTGGCCTATTCCAGGATTTGACTTTGCAGTTGATTCCCTAGACATGTGAAGATCTGAGTCTAATCAAAGATAATTCAGAGATCGTCAGGGTAACATGCAAGGACTGGTGAGTGAGGAGCCATTTCTCCATGCAATGGAGGGACTCATCCAGGATCCCCATTTTCCTCCAGGAAAGGGGTCTCCAGTCACCTCTCATGAGGAGACGCGTCCCACTGCCTCATTGAGGTGGCCTCAGGGTGAAGAATCAGGACCCACCTGGTGCAACGAATAAACCCAGACTCTCAGCATCGCGAGGAGAAAAAGTCTTGCAACACCGTGGCGACCAAGTAACTCTGTGCACATACTAAGGTAAGAAACTTTGCAGCAGCAACAAAGTACTTAGACTCTACGTTCTCTTTTCTTAAAACCAAAGGTCTCAAAACACAGGCACGGCCCCTGGAGTTCCCAGTACATCAACATCAGCCTGGGGATCATGTCCTCATCAAAAGCTGGAAAGAGGAGAAACTCGAACCAGCCTGGGAAGGACCTTACCTGGTGCTCCTAACACTGAAACCACAGTCCAGATAGCAGAAAAAGGATGGACCCATCACACCCCAGTCAAGAAAGCATCACCACCTCCGGAGTCATGGGCCGTTATCCCAGGGGAAAACCCTACCAAACTAACGCTAAGAAAAGTTTAACTCTCCTTCATCTATTCTATTACTCCTTCTTCTTTCCTCATTCTATGGCTGACCACCTCATTATTAATGTAACCAGGTCAAGCTCACCCCAAACTATTACCTTCGATGCATGTCTTGTCATACCCTGTGGAGATCTCCAAAGTCAAAAGCAACTCTCAGACTCAGAGAAGTATCTCTGCCCCTTTAAGATAAAAGGCTCCCCCTATCAAGACCCTTGTTCCTTAACGAATGCAGGAAAACAGGTCTGCCATAGCTGGAATGATGTTGTGTGGACAACTGAATATCAAGGCTGGACCTCGTCAACCGGTGGTTGTATGTCCTTAAAACCATACATTCACTTCACTAAAGAAAGTACCCCCCATAATTGCCAGTATAACCAATGTAATCCAGTGCAAATTTCTATTCTCATTCCAACTTCTACTGACCCTAAACCTACTTTAAGTTGCTTATATGGCATGGGAGCCGAAATAGCAGGGGCACATCTTATTGGATATTTTGAGATATGTTTTATTACTCCTTCACCTCCTACATTCCTTCTACATTATCCCCCAATGTTCTGTTCTTCCTCCACCCAAAGATAAAACCAAAATAGATATTGTAGAAGTAAATGACCTAAAACAAACTTTAGCAATTGAAACAGGATATCAAGATGCAAATGCCTGGATGGAATGGATTAAATATTCCGTCCACACTTTAAACAAAAGCAATTGTTATGCTTGTGCGCACAGCAGGCCAGAGGCCCAGATTGTCCCCTTTCCACTCAGATGGTCCTCCCGTCGACCAAGCATGGGCTGTATGGTAGCTCTCTTCCAGGATTCTACAGCTTGGGGCAATATATCATGCCAAGCTCTCTCTCTGCTCTATCCTGAAGTTCAACACCCTGCGGGTCAGCCCCCGAGGGCCATCCAGCTTCCGTCTCCCAATGTCAGTTTCATCTCATGTCTCTCATGACAAGGGAAAACTTGGCATTCCGTGGAAGCTTAATGGGATGTAGTGAGCTTAAGCCCTTCCAAGAGCTTACCCATCAGTCTGCTGTTAGTCATTCTCGAGCGGATGTAGCGGATGTATGGTGGTATTGTGGTGGACCCTTACTGGACACTCTGCCAAGTAACTGGAGTGGTACTTGCACTCTTGTCCAATTCGCTATCCCTTTTGCCCTTGCATTTCTTCAACCAGAAAAAGAAAAGCCACAACACCGTAAAATAAGAGAAGCCCCTTATGGGTCTTTTGACTCTCAAGTTTATTTAGACGCAACTGGAGTCCCACAGGGAGTACCACACAAATTCAAAGCTCAAGACCAGATAGCTGCAGGATTTGAATCAATATTTTGGTGGGTAACTATCAGTAAAAACATAGATTGGATAAATTACATCTATTATAACCAGCAGCGGTTTATTAACTACACTAGAGATGCTGTCAAAAGAATAGCTGAACAGTTAGGGCCTACTAGCCAGATGGCTTGGGAAAACAGAATGGCCCTAGACATGATATTAGCCAAAAAAGGTGGAGTTTGTGTTATGATCAAAACTCAATGTTGTACCTTCATCCCAAACAATACTGCCCCTAGTGGGAGCATAACAAGGGCCTTACAAGGCCTTACTGCTTTATCCAATGAATTAGCTAAAAATTCTGGAGTCAATGACCCTTTTTCAGGATGGCTAGAAAGGTGGTTTGGTAAATGGAAAGGAATCATAGCCTCAATTCTTACTTCTCTTGCAGCCGTAATAGGTGTAGTCATTCTTTTTGGGTGTTGTGTCACACCATGTATCCGTGGGCTAGTACAGAGGCTTATAGAAACAGTACTTACTAAAACCTCCCTTAGCTCTCCTCCACCTTATTCAGATAAGCTTTTCCTTTTAGAGGATCAAGTCGAACAGCAAAGCCAAGACTTGTTAAAAAGGTTTGAAGAGGAAGGACCATAACAATTGAAAGGGGGAAATTATAAGATACAGTAAATTCCTCTTCAAAGATTTAGCCTGTTGACTTCCTTATTCTTTGTTCTCAAACTCGACTTCCTTGTTGTCCATGCCTCCTTGTCCCTAGTTACTGTGAACAACCTTCCCACCAGTTCTAATCAATAACTCACATCTGCTCCCTTGGTTACCCACTCTGCACCCATTCTTCCCACTGAAACTGCACTTCCCACCACTGTAACTCACATCCCCCTTCCCTTCCTTATTTGGAAAAGTATTCACAAATAGCCAATCGGGTCAACTTAGAATGAGCGGTCCAACCCCAGCCCCTGGGGGAGTGACACAGAGGTAGGGACTGTGTTAGGGATAAAAACCTTTTCCTTCCTTTGTTCAGTGTGCTCCTGTGATCATGATTGATGCAGGCAGCACCCTTCTGCAGAAGTAAATTGCCTTGCTGAGAAAACTTTTGTCTGAGTGCTGGTTTCACTTTGTAGC